TAGAGGATTCACAGACCTTGGCTGAGCCCCAGGTAGCCATTTTCTGAATGAACTTGGGAAGGTCACTTTACCCCTAGGCCTTAGTTTCCTCATCTATGAAATGGGAATGAGAACTTCGTATCCTCGGTCATTTCATATCCTCAGTCTTGCACGAACTGAGAGCCTTAGTATTGCAGTAGGGGGTGGCTTCTGTGGGATAAAGGACACAGCTTTGAAATCAGATAGGTTTGGTTGGGATTGGATTCCAAACTGTACTTTGAAGTTGTGGTCAAGTACCTTTAAATGGAACTTCAGGTTTCCTGATCCATGAAAATTAGCTGGACATGGTGGCACATGCCTAGAATCCCAACTACTCGCTAGGCTGAGGCACTTGAGCCCAGGAGGTTGAGCCTGCAGTGAGCCGTGATCGTGCCGCTGCACTCCAGCCTGGGCAACATAGACTGTGTCTCTAAACAAATAATAAAAAAAAAGGATTAGGACGGCTGAGTGGGTTAAGTGGACCACCCAAGGTGTCAGGCATAGAGGAAGGGATTGGTACCACTGCCTTTCCTGGATGGGATTAGCTACTCCAAAACAAGCTATTTTGCTCTGTTCAAGAACAAGAGTATTTCAGAGCTTTCCTTCCTGTAGATTAATTTAAAGCTGCTAGTATGTCCAGTTGCTGAACCTGTCTTGACAGGTGTCTCTGTTCTTAGCTCTTGAGGCTAGTGCGCCTCTAGGCAAGATGTCCCTGCCCATCGGGATATACCGCCGGGCAGTCAGCTATGATGATACCCTCGAGGACCCTGCGCCCATGACTCCTCCTCCATCGGACATGGGCAGCGTCCCTTGGAAGCCAGTGATTCCAGAGCGCAAGTATCAGCACCTCGCCAAGGTATCTGACCCTGCTGGCCATTTCTGGCATACGCAACCCCTTTGTCCTTCCTCTGCTCCAGAAGCCTTCAGTGGCTCCCTGTGCCCATGGGACTGGGCAGCAACCACTCCCTGTATGTGTTTTCTGTGCCTCAGTTATAGCTGTCTTTTTTTTTTTTTTAAGATTTTATTTATTTTGTTAAAAAAAAAATCAGTAGCTTTAGGGTTACCCGAGGTGTTGTTCGCATGGATGAATTGTATAGTGGTGAAGTCTGGGCTTTTAGTGCACCCGTCACCCGAATAGTGTACAGTGTACCCAATAGATGGTTTTTTAAATCTCCCTCCTTTTTTTTTTCTTTTTAATTCAAAACTAGAATGGCCTTGTCTGCTCCTGAGACTCTTCATATTCCCCACAGAGCTAAATCCAAGCTCAGCATGATCCACAGTCCATGTGATCTAAGTCCTGCCTGCATCTCTCCAGCTCCCCTACCCAGTGCTTGAACTGTGCAAGTTACCTAAAATTCTTGCACTTAGCAGCGTATTTTCTGCCTGTCAGTTTTTGGCTCACACTGCCCTGATTGTTTAGGATGTTTGCCATCCACATCCTGTCCTCTCACCTTTTCTCCCACTCCATTTGCCTGAAAACTGGTATCCTTTAAGTCTTAGCTCAAAAGTCTCTTCTGTGACAGTTTTCCTGACATCTCCGTCCTCCTGATAAGGCCATCACCTCTCCCTCTGAGCTCCCCACGGTACCATGGTCCCCGTCGTCATCCCTGCATTGCTTTCTCGCCCTCCATTAGCTTCCTGAGGACAGGGGCCATGTCTAGGTTTGTACTCTTATCTGCAGGATCCAGCCGATGGCCTGGCATAGATTCCCAAAAACTGCTCATTTTGTGATTGGGGAAAAAAATTGGCCCTTTCTTGAACACATGCTGTACCTGTCCTCATGCTGTACCTCCAGCCTCAGCTGCCTTTGCCCATGGCCATCCTCTGTAAGAACTGCCTCCTTCCTAAGGCCCTTCCGAACATACCTCACAGTCCTTCGTGCAGTCTAGTTTCGTAGGTTCGCATTATTGGAGCCTCTGCTTCCCGACCTCAGGGACTCTCTCCCCTCTGACTCTCCAGCCACCAAGAATACAAGAAAGGCTAGACTGTTGCCTGAATAAAGTAGGCCCGCCAAGTTCACGTAAGGCTGTTTAACCTGTAGCTACAGTTTCTCTGAACTTTGAGCCACATGGTAGCTCAGGGCCTGACAGGCAGTACACAGTAAGGGTCCACTGAAATAGGCCTGGGTGTGAGTCCCAGGTGGTCTGCCCTAGCAAGACCTTGGGCACACAACTTTACCCTGAGCCCCAGTGTCTCTCTCTGAGAGTTGGGAATACCTTATGTCATAGAGGTGTTGTGGGGATTCAGTCAGGGGATGTAAAGGGTTGGCACATTGTGTATTAGCTGTGTAGCTGATATTATGACTGCAGGCTCCCTGCTTAACTTTCTCTTAGTAGAGCCATATTTGATAATTTCTAAGGAGTGTTTTTCCCCCCGCCTCCAACAGACTTTCAGGGCAGACAGCTCCTTTCTAAGAAAGTGCCCCTACAGCTCTGGGGGATATTCCCTCTATCAATTATCTACTGAAATATGACCCAGTCAGTTGTTCAGGGAGAGTATTCCATGTAACAAGTAGCAAAAGTGCAGGGAGAAAAGGCCTGCTGCAGCTTGCCTGTGATGTCAGAGCAATGGGCTTTAGGGTCCAGAGCAGGAGGTGAGCAGGGCTTCTGGTGGTGCTTGCCAGGCCACACACCCTGCTGATGGCTCCACAAGGCAAGGGATGAGCGGGCTTCCAGATTTCTTCTGGGCCTCAGCTGGAACAGCTGATGGCTTGGAACAGCTGCTCCAAAGGAGAGCTCCGCTTGACTCATTGCATGCGATCCTATTCATTTGCCCTAACTCTCCCCATGTTAGGAATCAACCGTCTTCCCAGTAAGGAAACAGGCTCAAGTTTTACTCAAGGTCACAGCTTAAAGGTATAAATTCTGTTTTGTAGTAAGGATACAACAAGAATAAGTCTTGTTCTCTCCTCCCTGCTAGGCCTGAGCAAGGTATCAGGTGTTTCGATTGCAGAAGGTGGAGGCTGCCAGCTCTTGCAGGTTGAAAATGAGGAGCTAAGTAGATTTTTTTTGTTTGTTTCAAAAGACCATTACTTGAACCTTGGGAGCAGTGGTCCTCAAGGTGTGGTCTTGGGACCGGCAGCATCAGTAACACCTGGGAATTTATTAGAAAGAAATTCTTGAACTCCACCCCAGACTAACAGGGACCTACTGAATCAAACTCTGAGGTGGAGCCCGGCAGTCTGTTCTAATGGCTGGCACAGGGTCAGAACCACTTAGCCAGTGCTCTCATCAATTAAGATCTAGCATAGTGCCTGGGATGTGGTCAGTGCTTCGTAATAAGCATTTCTTCTGCATTCTTAGGGCATAGTACTATAGTATATCGGAAGATCATAGTCTGGGAAGGTAGTAGACGTCAGAGCTTCAAATTCTGGCTTTCCCACCTTTATAAATGTAAACTATTCACCTAATGTCTTTCTTTGTTGTCTCTATGGATAATACCTATCTAGCTGGGTGGAGATGACCAACTCCTCCCTTCAATGATTTCCTCACTTACCAGATTAATGTTATTTCAGTAACTTCCTCCCCAAAGGAGTAAGTTTAGGTGTGTGACTCCCCTGCCCTGCCTAAGTGCTTCTGTACTGTACCTCTCTTGAACAGGTGGAGGAAGGAGAGGCCAGTCTACCCTCCCCTGCCATGACCCTGTCATCAGCCATTGACAGTGTGGACAAGGTCCCAGTGGTGAAGGCTAAAGCTACCCATGTCATCATGAATTCTCTGATCACAAGTAAGCACTCTTCACCCTCAGAGTAGAGTGCCATGGGCATGACTGTCATCTCCTCTGTTCCCAGAACAGACCCAGGAAAGCATTCAGCATTTTGAGCGACAGGCAGGGCTGAGAGATGCTGGCTACACACCCCACAAGGGCCTCACCACCGAGGAGACCAAGTACCTTCGAGTGGCCGAAGCACTCCACGTAAGCTCTTAGGAACTTTGAAAAAACAAAACTAAAAAGTCTCTCTTCTTACCCATCTGAGCAGAAACTAAAGTTACAGAGTGGAGAGGTAACAAAAGAAGAGAGGCAGCCTGCATCAGCCCAGTCCACCCCAAGCACCACTCCGCACTCTTCACCTAAGCAGAGGCCCAGGTGAGCCCTTCCTGTGACCCTTCCGAGTTCCTTTTTAGGATATGTTTTGTTCTTTCTTTCCCAGGGGCTGGTTCACTTCTGGTTCTTCCACAGCCTTACCTGGCCCAAATCCTAGCACCATGGACTCTGGAAGTGGGGATAAGGACAGAAACTTGTCAGATAAGTGGAGCCTCTTTGGACCGAGATCCCTTCAGAAGTACGATTCTGGTAAGGCAGCACCTTCAAAAAAGAGAGCAGCAGAAATCATTTGCACTCTGGTTCACTTTTGTAGGAAGTTTTGCCACCCAGGCCTACCGAGGAGCCCAGAAGCCCTCTCCATTGGAACTGATACGTGCCCAGGCCAACCGAATGGCTGAAGATCCAGCAGCCTTGAAGCCCCCCAAGATGGACATCCCAGTGATGGAAGGAAAGAAACAGCCACCACGGGCCCATAACCTCAAACCCCGTGACCTGAATGTGCTCACACCCACTGGCTTCTAGAGCCCTCTTTCCAGGGATTCTGGTAAAGGTGGTTTCTTGCATCCCACTCCCCTTTTACCTTGGCTTTGACATAGGAAAGGTATATTTAAAAACTTAATCAGCTGGGCGTGGTGGCTCACGCCTGTAATCCCAGCACTTTGGGAGGCCAAGGTAGGTGGATACCTGAGGTCAGGAGTTCAAGACCAGCCTGGCCAACATGGTGAAACCCCGTCTCTACTAAAAATACAAAAATTAGCTGGGCGTGGTGGTGGGCGCCTGTAGTCCCAGCTACTTGGGAGGCTGAGGCAGGAGAATCGCCTGAACCCAGGAAGCAGATGTTGTACCGAGCTGAGATCATGCCATTACACTCCAGCCTGGGCGACAGAACGAGACGCCATCAATAAATAAATAAATAAAGTAAAGTAAAAAACCTATTAAATTGAGGCTAGAGCTGGAGATGTAATTGGTTTTTGAGAAACATTAGTATAAAGCTTGCCCTTGTTGTGTGGAAGAAGCCATTTTGTACTGCTTTAAAGTTAGACTAATATTCTCAGCACGGGTGTATGGGGACCTCATTACCTATTTTTTTCATCATTTACCCTAGGTAAGAACTTTGATCACTGCTTACTAGGTAAAGAATGTTTGTACTGTTCCAAAACCCAGGCTTCTTTATTCCTTTACCACTATCCATGTGAGCATTGACAAATCATGGCTTAGAGGTGCTCACTGACTCGCTAAGACGACTTTGGCCCTGTTGATGACTGGTGCTGTGCTCCAGCCTTATCAGTTAGGGGACCCAAGGTTTGTTTGGGACCTGGGTACAGGTAAAAGCCAGACTTGGCAGGGACCCCTCTTTCTAGGCTGAACCTTGAGTCCCCCTGCTTTTTGGCAGACCTAATGGATCACTGTCTTGCAGCTAGTTCTTCATGTGGGGCCTCTTAGGCCAGTGCCGGAGGAGGCATGCTCCTCTTTCTATGCCACAGAACAAACACTACTCTAGCAGAGCCTTTCTTGCACTTTAAAGTGAGATTAATTTAGCTGTAATTTGGTTAAAAACTTCCTAAGAGAGAAAATTAAGTCTACTGATTTGGTATAGGTAAATGGACATTAAACTTTTTTAAAGTAAAGGAGATGGTAGATACCGTTAGATTATAGTCTTGAGGTTCATGTGAAGCCAGTGGTGTTAACTTACTTTGATTTCCTTGTTCAGGTCAGGGCCTGGAACGCCTGTGCGGGGAGGTCACTCAATTCAAAATTTTCTGTATGAAAGCATTTTTCACCAAAATGAGCCTCATCCCTTTATGCAACACATAACCTTACTGAGGGAGGGAAATACAGAAGCCACCTTTTTATTTCTCTTCACTGTGTACAAGTTCACTTGTTGTCTTGAACACTGTCTCAAATACCTGCTTTTTGTTTTGGATAGTACCTTGTCTGTATAAGAAGCTGGCCTTTCCATAGAGAGGCCCTGGAGTCTAAAATTATGAGAACAATTAATTTATTTGTGTCTTCTATTATGATCTCGTTTTGACAATAAAAATCCTTACTACTTTCTCAAATGTGGCTATTTTTTTGTCCTTTTAACAATAGTT